TCATTGTCTCTTGTCCCAAAGATGGTCTTACTTCTGGGAATTCCTGACATTCCTAAACTCCCCAGGCCCAGGTTCTCCCTCCTGGTTCAGAGGAGGGGGGCTTGTGCCTTGTTGCTTCTCCCCTCCCCCAAGTTTGCTGGTAGAGGGAGTTGGGCCACTCCTATACCCTGAGTCACAGCACAGGCTAGGCAGGGCTGCTCAGAGCTGGAGCTGTTCCTGTAGAAGCTGAGAGCCAAGGCAGGCTGCTTAATCCGATTACCTGAGGCCTGGGGCTTGGGCTGGGCCGTTGGGCAGAGTGGGGAGCAGGGTTCCCTCACAGCAGCCTCTGGAGCCCGGGGTCCGGCCTTCTTGGTGGTGTTCTGTTCTGGCTCCAGGCTTTTTCTCCGGCATGCGCATCACAGACCTCTTAACTTGGGGAGTTGTCCTGGGTTTCCTGGCTCCCCCCTCATGACTTGGACGACTGAAGCTAAAACTTGCCATAATTCAATAGCAGTGGAGAAATATAGGTTTAGGGACTGGAGTTGGGAGGGCTTAAGTTTTCTCACTTGGGAAAGGGGTTGAATCACGGCCCAAGCACCTGCTGGAATGACTCAGGAAACAAAAATGGTCTCCCTCCTCGGCCTTTCTTGCCCCAGGGGCAGTTCTGGGATTTGAGGAGCAACAGGCACCAGGAAAGGGGTTGGGGTGGTGGTCCGGGATGCTCCCAAGCTCCTCTCAGCACAACTCGGGCCCTGAGGGCACTTCATCCCCCTGTGTTTGATCCCATTGTGGAAAGAATTGGCTTTAAATTGCCTGTGCTTCAGGGAGGGGAGGCAATCAGCAACGGGCTGGAAGGCCTGACATCAGGTCTTGGGTGGGGGGGGCGGGGGGCGTGGCACCCTGAGGGTGTTGGGGGCTGGGACAAACAGGACACCTGGGTTTACCTACGGGCTGAGGATGTTGGCGCCCTTAAGGAGGTGCAGTCTTATGGGAGGGACAGGGGCGGAGTCAGTCTTTAAAAGCTGTTCCCAGGTCTGGCCCGCCTGCCACAAACGCTGAGCCCAGGTGGGAGAGGTCTGGCCTATCCGCGCCTGGCAGCTGTCGGAACTCCGGAGACCACAAAGGGGTTTATGGTTTACCCCCTCCACGGAAGGTCGGTCTGATCGCAGCTGCGGGTCGGGGAGAGGGACCGGGGGTCCCCCAGTCAGTAGGCCTCAGAACACCTCTTCAGTGCCGGGGCACCAGACAGCGGATTTTGCATTCGACTCTCCCCAAAGTGTGCCGAACAGGTTGGAAGCAAAGGCTCCGGTTTAAGCTCTGGGCTTGGGGATAAAATACACTTTTTAAGGACCCAAGTTCCTCGGCAACGACTCCAGACTGGGAAGACCTTTCCATTTTCAGGATCGACGCTTCACGTTGAGGGGAGGGCATTCAGGACGCCCTCTTAAGGCTTCTCCCAACCCATGGCGCTACCAGGCTCCTCACAGGACCAGGCCTGGAGCCTGGAGCCTCCGGCTGCCACGGCTGCTGCCTCCTCATCTTCGGGACCCCAGGAGCGGGAGGGCGCTGGGAGCCCCGCGGCCCCCGGGACGCTGCCCCTGGAGAAGGTGAAGCGGCCGATGAACGCGTTCATGGTGTGGAGCTCCGCTCAGCGCCGCCAGATGGCGCAGCAGAACCCCAAGATGCACAACTCCGAGATCTCCAAGCGCCTGGGCGCGCAGTGGAAGCTGCTGGACGAGGACGAGAAGCGGCCCTTCGTGGAGGAGGCCAAGCGGCTCCGCGCCCGACACCTGCGCGACTACCCCGACTACAAGTACCGGCCTCGGCGCAAGGCCAAGAGCTCGGGCGCCGGACCTTCCCGCTGCGGACAGGGAAGAGGCAACCTGGCCAGCGGCGGCCCGCTCTGGGGGCCGGGGTACGCGACCACCCAACCGAGCAGAGGCTTTGGGTACAGACCCCCCAGCTACTCGACAGCCTACCTGCCTGGCAGCTATGGGTGAGTGCCTGGGAAGCGGGCCGAAGACGGAGAGTGCCCTCTAACCTCTTGTTTCTCTCTGCAGCTCTTCCCACTGCAAACTGGAAGCCCCCTCACCGTGCTCCCTCCCTCAGAGTGACCCTAGGCTCCAGGGGGAACTGCTGCCCACCTATACCCACTACCTGCCCCCTGGCTCTCCCACTCCATACAACCCTCCCCTTGCTGGTGCCCCCATGCCCCTAACCCACCTCTAACCCTCATGGACGCAGACCTCACGGGACGGGCCTCATCCTCCTTTTTTAATCCAGCAGCATCCCCTACCCCAGGCTGTCAACCCTTTCTCCTGTTGGACTACAGTTCAGAGGCAGCCTGCAGTCCTCCCATGATAGCCAGGGAGAGCCGCACAACATACAATTATATTTTTGGTAGTATTAAACAGTTTTGTATTATTCAACTGAGTCTCCAGTCTTTATTGTCCCATCTGTT